TTCCTCTTTTCCTACTTGGATACCCTTTATTTTTTTCTCTTGCCTGATCGCCCTGGCCAGAACTTCCAATACTATGTTGAATAGGAGTGGTAAGAGATGGCATCCTTTTCTTGGACCGGTTTTCAAAGGGAATGCTTCTAGCTTTTGCCCATTCAGTATGATATTGGCTGTGAGTCTGTCATAAATAGGTCTTATTATTTTGAGATAGATACGTTCCATCCATACCTAGTTTAAGAACTTTTAGTATGAAGGGGTGTTGAATTTTGTCGAAGGCCTTTTCTGCATCTATTGAGATAATCATGCGGTTTTTGGCCTCCCAAAGTGCTGGGATTATAGGCATGAGCTATAATTTCCTATCACCACTTTGCAAGTGCTTGGGAATATTAATTCTCACCGTGAGTTGATTTTCTATATGTGTCTATGAAAACTCAGCTATAATTAAAGAATTAAAAAGCAATTCAAAGAGAGTAAATGCTTACTGGATTGGGGGAGAGCCCTATGACTATTTGAGATTACTAAAGATATTTTATATTTGATTCCCATCCAAATAGACATGATCTTGCATTGTAAAATTTTTAAACAGTATTTATAGGGGAATGTGATTATCAGACTACAGTTGTTCCTGTTTGAAGATACCTATGTGCACCTGTACAGTGTGTGTGTTCTACTTGAATGCTTCCATGGTTTAGACACACATTGATTTAAAACAACAAAAGTTTTATATAAAAAGAAGTATCTCAAGAATACCTCAAAGCAAGTTAAGTCAGTTTAAGATAACTGATTTAAAACAAGAGACTGCTGCTAGCAGAAGTGTTGTTTTGGGAATGCACTTCATTTTTTCCACATCTCTCATGTCAGACTAACTCTGAACTTAGTAAAATCTGATTTAGCACTCTACCTATAGTGCATGTAGAGTGAAGCTGACCATTTCTGAAATAGAATCAGAGCTTTTATTGTCAAGCAGAAAATACTATCTCTGAAGGGAATGTTCTCCAATGGCCTCCTCCATATGAGAGGTAAAATTGTCAGACAATTCTTAGATTCTCGATCTTTTTTTCCCTGTAGACTCATTAATACCATCTGCCAAGAAGTTACTCCAGAAGTTACTCCCGAAGCTCTCATGACTGAACAAGGGAAGAATAGAGTTAGTGTGTAAGACTGGAAATAGAATTTGTCCCATAGCACCAGAATCTATTTTCTCTAGAATGGTATGAAAGCATTTCCAGTATTTTTTTATCAGTAATATCAAAATAATTTTCAATGAAGTATCAAATCTAGATGGTAAGGACTGTATTTAGAAGTAGTTTTTTATAATCATTTATATACTACAAGAGAATTCAATTGCCTCAAGTGAATTTGAAATTTAGGAAGAAAAAAATATATACCATATTATTAACAAGGACGTTTTCTTAGGGGAAAAATCTTAGATAGCATCAAACTGGAGCCAAAGACATATTTGCCTATGTCAGGCACCTATAAAATATGCTTACTATAAAATATGCTTAAGATGCTATTTAACATATAGACAGGGTTCAACAACTAGTGGCTGCTGTTTTAATAATAAGCATAACTAAATTATTAGTGTCCTCCAACTTCTATGCTTCATTTCAAGCTATACCACCTGTCAATGCCACTTGCCCAGAAAGTCTGATCTCATCATCCCAAAGAGAAACCCACTGTTATTCGCTTCTCCATAAAAATCCATATTTTTTTTTCAGTTTTCATGTTTCTTAGAGTTTAATGCTTAAATAGTATGGGATTTTACACAAGTGACCTGGCATTTAGATGGAGAGCATTTTTAATTTCTACAACAACAGTAACAAAGGGGAGAAGGTCGGCAGTGAGAGAAGGGGAAAGAAAGGGGAAGAACGAGGGAATGAACACCTGGAAGACAGGTTGAGCCAGGTGAGAACAGTCTCCACCTGTCAGTCAGCAGCGTCTTCCCAGCTGCTCTGCCAGTGAGGCTCTGTCTGTCTGGAATACACATCTGTTGGTCTTCCCTGTGGGATTGGAGTGTTCCTTTCCTGCATCCAAAATCTTTGCTTAGGAGCACTCCTCCCAGCTCTTGGTTGAAGAACAATCACTGGCTAGGGCCAGTGATAAGAAAAAGATATCCTTTAATCAGGAATGGGTTTTGTTGTGGTTCTTAATAAATGTGTTCATATTTTAAAAGGCAATCAGTAGTTGTAAATGATGGGATAAACCCACGACTCTCAACTCCAGCTCTACACGGCAGCTTTCTCACGGAGCAGATCGCCTTATAAGTACAGAAAATGAACTTTGTGCCCAGGATGCTCTATGAAAACTTCCTCTGGTTCTATGTATGGTGCTAATTCAGAATATCCCATTGGCTGTGGGGCTTCAAAGAGACTGTTCACTTTCCTGTGTATGTGAGCGTGTGTAATTTCTGTTTACATTACAGAAGGCTTTAAAGTTAAAATTTATCTTTGGGAAATCTTACTTTCATTTTACAAAAATCCTTCCTTTTTGGAAGCCTCCTTACATGAAAGTAAACAAATTTCAATACAAGTTTCTGTGTGTGCAACACATGTCTTTAACCTTCCTGGAACCGGTGACCTGCAACTCCCAACATTCTCATCCAGTTGAAAGTCACATTTACTATGAAACTTAATCTTTAAGGCTATACTCCCTGTGCCTAATTCTTTGTCACTCCTCCTCTCCACGTGGTCCTTTTTTGGGGTTATTCATGTGAGGCAAACATTGGCTAGAATTTACTTTGATTTGCAATACTTTGAGGCACACTAATTTCAGTTAAAACTGGAAAAGAAACTAGTACTAGAGTCCTGTAAATAGATTTCATTATAAACATATACTACTCATGAAAATACAATGCCTGGAGCATGACAGTTACCCCATAAATACTTGAATGTTCATGAACAATCGAGTGGGAAAAAAATTAAAATTCTCCCAGTGGTAAGTCTGTCTTCAGTCCATAGTCGTATAGGTACAGTCATTGTATCACTTCCATTATTGCCTGTATGTATTGCTAGCTTGAACATTTTTATTAAAATGGCCCCTCAGAGCCAGGTGCAGTGGCTCTTGCCTGTAATCTCAGCACTTTGGGAGGCCAAGGTGAGCAGATCACCTGAGCTTAAGAGTTTGAGACCAGCCTAGGCAACAGAGTGAAATCCTGTCTGTCTCTACAAAAAAATTTCAAAAACTAGCCTGGCATGGTGGTGCGTGCCTGTAGTCCCAGCTACTCAGGAGGCTGAGGTGTGAGGATGGCTCGAGTCTGGGAGGCGGAGGTTGCAGTGAGCCAAGATCATGCTACCGCATTCCAGCCTGGGTAAGAGAGCCAGACCTAGGGGGAAAAAAAAAATCATGTTTAGGCCTAGGACTTAAAGGAAAAAAATGGCCCCTGGGGCTAAATGTAGCCAACTTCCTTGAAAAATCAAACAAACCGAAGATTTAACAATTGAAGTGACCATTTTCTCACACCGAATTTAGACAATTCCTCCAAAAGGGCCAAATGTTTGTATATAAGTACAACCTGAGTTTTCTATTATAGTTTTTATCATGTGGGAGTTATCACAGGGACTTCATTTTTCTGCCTTAAAAATGCTGGCAGGAAAAAAAATTAGTCAATTGGGCAGATATATTAGAAAGTGGCTTAGTGTCTTAGAAATAAAATCCAAAAACATGTGTGCTGCACAGATGTATGAGGGTCCCTTTCCCTCCGGGTTCTAGGAGTTGTCTGTAGCCCGTTCACAGAGTAGTAGCAGCCTTGACCCTCTCTCGTTTGCCCACCCTCTTCCAATAGCTAGTGATTTCAGCAACTACCAATTTCGGTATTTCTGCAGGCTCTTCTGAGAATGCTCAAAAACGACAGAATGGCTTTTCAGGCAACCTCCAGAGACTATCTCAGAGAAGAGAGCCTAACTCTGTGCTTGGGCACATGTGGGCTATTTTCCAAGGAACCTCATACACTCCCTGAAGCCCGCAGATTTCAGAACTGGGTTCAGTATACTTCACAATGAAGGATGGGTATTGAGTGTTTGTGCTCTTACCTGAAAATGGCTGCGATGAGTCAGATAAGACAAGAGGTGTCACCATCAGTACCTGGATATTAACTTCTCTTTTCTTTCCTAGGGAATGCAGTCGGATTTTTGGTGAAGATGGTCTGACGCTGAAACTCTTTCTTAAAAGAACTGCTCCCTTTTCTATTCTATGGACTTTGACTAATTACCTTTATTTACTGGCTTTAAAGAAGCTGACGGCCACGGATGTCTCCGCTCTGTTCTGTTGTAACAAAGCCTTTGTCTTCTTGCTGTCATGGATTGTGCTGAAAGACAGGTTCATGGGAGTGAGGGTAATGGCATACTTGATTCAATGCGCGATGCCTTCTGTTTCTTTGCATCCTATTTGACAGATAGTTGCTGCAATAATGGCAATTACCGGCATTGTCATGATGGCATATGCAGATAATTTCCACGCTGATTCCATCATAGGAGTGGCATTTGCGGTGGGCTCAGCCTCTACATCTGCATTATATAAGGTATGTTGTGCACTTTCTTTTGTAAGCAACTGTGTGTGGCTGTAGAGTTTCTTTCTCATTCCAGGTCTTGTTTAAAATGTTTCTTGGAAGTGCCAACTTTGGGGAAGCTGCACACTTTGTCTCCACCTTGGGTTTCTTCAATTTGATCTTCATCTCCTTCACCCCAGTCATCTTGTATTTCACCAAGGTGGAGCACTGGTCCTCTTTTGCTGCTCTGCCATGGGGCTGTCTCTGTGGGATGGCAGGGCTGTGGCTGGGTAAGTGGCCTCGGGTTTTGCCTTCCATTCCCTTTCATCTTGCATTTCCTCCTCTATTTTACAGCCTTCAACATCCTGGTGAATGTTGGGGTGGTGCTGACATACCCAATCCTAATCTCCATTGGGACAGTGCTCAGCGTTCCTGGAAATGCAGGTACAGGCACCATGTGACATGTGCAGATCCTGAGGAAATGACTGACTTGATTTTTCTTTCCTAGCTGTGGATCTCCTAAAGCAGGAGGTGATATTCAATGTTGTCCGCCTGGCTGCTACCATCATCATCTGCATTGGGTTTCTGCTGATGCTGTTGCCTGAGGAATGGGATGAAATCACCCTGAGGTTCATCAACAGCCTGAAGGAAAAGAAGAGTGAGGAGCATGTGGATGATGTGACTGATCCCAGCATACACCTGCGGGGCAGAGGCAGAGCCAATGGGACAGTGTCTATACCACTGGCTTAGAGAGGGACATATTTTGAATGCACGTGTATGTATATTCTGTGAATATAACAAAATTTTCTCACTACCTGTACACTCAAACGACAGTATTAACTCTGAATTTGGATAAATCATATGTGAAATAATGCCAACAATAAAAGTTTACATTTATATGCTTATCAAGGAATTGGTGTAAATAATCATAATGGATTTTTTTATTAAAACACATTTGTCCTTGTTCTGTTTTCTGATTTTTTTAAATTCCCCCTCC